GAAATTAGGAGCAGTCAGCATAAATGTAGTATTGACACCATGGGTATGGACAAGATTAAGGGAGGATGTGAAGGTTTGAGAAAATAAAGCTTGTGATGTAACACTTGGGATATGATTAAGGGATGGATAGAGAAAGATATAACTTCAGTGAAGGCTGAGGAGTGACCAGAAGGATGTGGAGGAAAACTAGAGAGTTCTGGCTCATAGAAGATAAGGATGCATTTCAAGGTTAGATTTTCCTAGAACATGTTCAATACCTTACAATGGTAATACTTTCACACTCGTATTTCTCATGCTGCATTATAAGCTTTAGGATCATAGTGTCTCTATTGGCCTTATTGAACTAAGGGGGCTGCAATGGGCTCGGAAAGCCTTGAGTGTATCATTAAAGAGATAAGTAGGAGATAGCAGAGACAGGATTTGATGAAAGATTGTATGTAGGGATTGAGGAAGGAGGAAGGGTCTGGCATGACATTTGGGTGACATTTTATCCAAGTATTCAGCACAGTGTCTGGTACTTAGTAGGTACTCATATATCAATGAAAGGTCTGATCTTTAGGAGTTTCACCAGACTGTGGAAGGTGCCTCTGGGAATGAGTACGTTTCCAACTGCACTTCATTCTCTTTTTTTTTTTTTTTTTTTTTGAGACGGAGTCTCGCTCTGTCGCCCAGGCTGGAGTGCAGTGGCGCAATCTCGGCTCACTGCAAGCTCTGCCTCCCAGGTTCACGCCATTCTCCTGCCTCAGCCTCCCAAGTAGCTGGGACTACAGGCGCCCGCCACTACGCCCGGCTAATTTTTTGTATTTTTAGTAGAGACGGGGTTTCACCGTTTTAGCCGGGATGGTCTCGATCTCCTGACCTCGTGATCCGCCCGCCTCGGCCTCCCAAAGTGCTGGGATTACAGGCGTGAGCCACCGCGCCCGGCCGCACTTCATTCTCAAGTTTTGTGGCCAACGATGGATAGGAGGTGGATTGTGATGTATTCGGAACATGGGACCTTGAGGAGTTCCGTAACCAAAAGGAGAAAGTAACAACAGCCAGTGGAGACAAAAAGAACTGCTTCTCTTTCTTTCCCCCTCCAAGTTCCTAGTGGAGGGCTGAGTCCAGCATCCCAGACTCGTGTGACTATATAGGCAAGCATTTGGGGACCTACTTCACTTTGATACCCTAGCCTTCAGCAGCTCAAGGTGTTGGCCTTTGGATAGGAGGCTTCCAAGTAGTAAAGCTCCCTGCTCTCAGCAAGCCCAACACCATGGGGAAGGGAGATGTCTTAGAGGCAGCACCAACCACCACAGCCTACCATTCCCTCATGGATGAATATGGTTATGAGGTGGGCAAGGCCATTGGCCATGGCTCCTATGGGTCGGTATATGAGGCTTTCTACACAAAGCAGAAGGTTATGGTGGCAGTCAAGATCATCTCAAAGAAGAAGGCCTCTGATGACTATCTTAACAAGTTCCTGCCCCGTGAAATACAGGTTGGAAAGGGGGCTGGAAGAGGGAACTGGAGCCAGGTTTGATGGGTCCTTCTTCTGGGGTCAGGTAATGAAAGTCTTGCGGCACAAGTACCTCATCAACTTCTATCGGGCCATTGAGAGCACATCTCGAGTATACATCATTCTGGAACTGGCTCAGGGTGGTGATGTCCTTGAATGGATCCAGCGCTACGGGGCCTGCTCTGAGCCCCTTGCTGGCAAGTGGTTCTCCCAGCTGACCCTGGGCATTGCCTACCTGCACAGCAAGAGCATCGTGCACCGGTGAGGGCGCTGCCACCCAGACTGGGGCCTTTGCTCCCAGTCTAAAACTAAGCCCTCTCCCCAGCCTGATGCCCAGCCTTTCTGCTGCTGGTAGGGACTTAAAGTTGGAGAACCTGTTGCTGGACAAGTGGGAGAATGTGAAGATATCAGACTTTGGCTTTGCCAAGATGGTGCCTTCTAACCAGCCTGTGGGTTGTAGCCCTTCTTACCGCCAAGTGAACTGCTTTTCCCACCTCAGCCAGACTTACTGTGGCAGCTTTGCTTACGCTTGCCCAGAGATCTTACGAGGCTTGCCCTACAACCCTTTCCTGTCTGACACCTGGAGCATGGGCGTCATCCTTTACACTCTAGTGGTCGCCCATCTGCCCTTTGATGACACCAATCTCAAAAAGCTGCTAAGAGAGACTCAGAAGGAGGTCACTTTCCCAGCTAACCATACCATCTCCCAGGAGTGCAAGGTACTGGCTACCTAAGGAGGGCTGAGCCTTCATGGTATGATGGGCTATCCTGCTTCTTTCTTAGGTCCAACTGCTCATTGCCTGTGTGGCACAATGGAGAAAAACTCAGGCAAGACCTCTCTCTCCCCTGCTCTAGAACCTGATCCTCCAGATGCTACGCCAAGCCACTAAGCGTGCCACCATTCTGGACATCATCAAGGATTCCTGGGTGCTCAAGTTCCAGCCTGAGCAACCCACCCATGAGATCAGGCTGCTTGAGGCCATGTGCCAGCTCCACAACACCACTAAACAGCACCAATCCTTGCAAATTACGACCTGAAAATGGCTGAGGGAGGGGGCTAAGAGAGGAGCAAAGCAGGAGGTCTTGGGCTAAAAATCTTTTTTACCAAAAATAAATCTAAGTCTGATTTAGTTTCATCAACTAGGGTCAAAGACATTCTTTTCTCAAGGCAA